TCTCGATCTCTTGACGTCGTGATCCACCCGCCTTGGCCTCTCAAAGTGGTGGGATTGCAGGCGTGAGCCACCGCGCCCAGCCACCGGTCTCTATTTTAGAAAGAAAAAAAGTGTCCTGCAGTCTCTCCCTAGTTCTGCGCCCTCAACCCTGATCTCCCGCCTCCTCCCACAGCCACCGTCTCGAGCTCAGCTTCAACCATGGCCCTCCCCACAGGGCTCCATCCCAAGCCAGAGCGGGTCAGTTCCCTACACAGGGCCCAGCAACACGGTGCCCAAGAAAAAGTGTTTCCAGTGGGACGCATGTCGCCTCCGTGGGTGCTAACTTCTCCCAGTGCCCGTCGGTACGTCCGTCCGGCTGTGCAGTCTCTACTGAGTGCTCAAAGTCCACTTTTAGCCCCAGCCAGCATCCTCTGAGTACCTTGTGCTCGATTCTGAATCCAGCCCTGCTCGGCGACCCTCGTGCAGACGTCCCCGTGCAGCCCCGGTCAGCACCCCGTGGGGACAGCTCCGATCAGCACCCGACGGCGGACAGCTCCTCCCGCGCCTCCCGCCTCGCCCGCCACCCCGCTCCGGGCCGCACCCGGGTTAGGGTTCCTGGGGGGATCCTGGGCGCGGCGGCGCAGCTCCCGGGGCCGCCCCGGCCTCTCGCCCAGAGGAAACAGCCCACGGCGAACCCGAGGCCCGCGGACCCCGGCGCTGCCTCCTCGGCCTCCCGCCCCGCGCGGGTCCTCCAGGGCGGGGCCCGACGCCCACCCGCCCGCCCCTTCCCTCCCGCCCCTCCCCGGGAAAAATCCTCATCGCACGCCCGGCCCTTCCCCAACCAGCGCCCGGCAGTGAAGCCGCCGCCTCTCCTCCAACCAGCGTCCCCGGCCGCGTCCCTCCCCCGCCTCCCCCGCCGCCCTCCCCGCGCCGCCGCGGAGTCCGGGCGAGGTGCGCGGGGCGGACGCCGCAGGGCGTGTCACGAGGTGAGCGGGGCGGGCCGAGCGCCGGCGCGGGGCGCGGCGAGGCTCCCGCACCCCCCGCCGCAGTCGCGGGCCTCTCCCGGAGAAGATGGCGGATCGCGCGGAGATGTTTTCTCTCTCCACCTTCCACTCGCTGTCGCCGCCGGGCTGCAGGTACCCCCCTCGGCGCCCGGGCCGGGCGGACCTGGTGGCTCTCTGACCCTGGTCTCCTTTCCAGGCCTCCCCAGGACATAAGCCTGGAAGAATTTGACGACGAAGATCTGTCTGAGATCACTGATGACTGTGGCCTGGGCCTCAGCTACGACTCAGACCACTGTGAGAAGGTGGGAGAAGAGTTGGGGACACAGATCCAGCTGCCCAGCCCTGCTATCTCCCTCCGTCCTGCAGGACAGCCTCTCCCTGGGGCGCTCGGAGCAGCCGCACCCCATCTGCTCCTTCCAGGATGACTTCCAGGAGTTTGAGATGATCGATGACAATGAAGAGGAGGACGATGAGGACGAGGAAGAGGAGGAGGAGGAGGAGGAGGGAGATGGGGAAGGCCAGGAGGGAGGAGACCCTGGCTCAGAGGCACCTGCCCCCGGGCCCCTTATCCCCTCCCCTTCCGTGGAGGAGCCCCACAAGCACCGGCCCACCACCCTCCGTCTGACCACACTGGGGGCCCAGGTGAGTGCCCGGACCCACAGCTCCCTGGAGCTCTCAGGACCGCCGTCATGTATCTCCACCCCAGGACTCCCTAAACAACAACGGAGGCTTTGACCTGGTGCGTCCGGCCTCCTGGCAGGAGACAGCGCTATGCTCACCCGCCCCGGAGGCCCTCAGAGGTGAGGGGTGGTGGGCCCGCGGGGCGCGGGGATGCAGAGAGGGTGACCCCACCTCCCTGCCCAGCAGAGCTCCCGGGCCCCCTCCCTGCCACGGACACCGGGCCCGGCGGGGCGCAGTCGCCAGTGCGCCCGGGTTGCGACTGCGAAGGGAACCGGCCTGCGGAACCCCCTGCGCCAGGGGGGACTTCGCCCTCCTCAGATCCCGGCATCGAGGCTGACCTGAGAAGCCGCTCGAGCGGCGGCCGCGGGGGACGTCGCAGCAGCCAGGAGCTGTCCTCGCCCGGCTCCGACTCGGAGGACGCGGGCGGCGCGCGCCTGGGGCGCATGATCTCGTCCATCTCGGAGACGGAGCTGGAGCTGAGCAGCGATGGCGGAAGCAGCAGCAGCGGCCGCTCCTCGCACCTCACCAACTCCATCGAGGAGGCCTCGTCGCCCGCCTCGGAGCCGGAGCCCCCGCGCGAACCCCCGCGCCGCCCCGCCTTCCTGCCCGTGGGCCCCGACGACACCAACAGCGAGTACGAGTCGGGGTCGGAGTCGGAGCCGGACCTCAGCGAGGACGCGGACTCGCCCTGGCTGCTCAGCAACCTGGTGAGCCGCATGATCTCCGAGGGCTCCTCGCCCATCCGCTGCCCCGGCCAGTGCCTGTCTCCTGCGCCGCGCCCGCCCGGGGAGCCCGTGTCGCCGGCCGGCGGGGCCGCCCAGGACTCCCAGGACCCCGAGGCGGCCGCGGGGCCCGGCGGCGTGGAGCTGGTGGACATGGAGACGCTGTGCGCGCCGCCGCCGCCCGCGCCCGCCGCGCCTCGACCCGGCCCCGCGCAGCCCGGGCCCTGCCTATTCCTCAGCAACCCCACGCGTGACACCATCACGCCGCTGTGGGCCGCGCCCGGCCGCGCCGCCCGCCCGGGACGAGCCTGCTCCGCCGCCTGCTCCGAGGAGGAGGACGAAGAGGACGACGAGGAAGAGGAGGATGCCGAGGACAGTGCGGGGTCCCCCGGGGGCAGGGGCACGGGCCCCTCGGCGCCGCGGGACGCGTCGCTGGTGTACGACGCGGTCAAGTACACGCTGGTGGTGGATGAGCACACGCAGCTGGAGCTGGTGAGCCTGCGGCGCTGTGCTGGGCTGGGCCACGACAGCGAAGAGGACAGCGGCGGGGAGGCCAGCGAGGAGGAGGCGGGCGCGGCGCTGCTAGGCGGCGGTCAGGTCTCGGGGGACACCTCGCCGGACAGCCCTGACCTCACTTTCTCCAAGAAGTTCCTCAATGTCTTCGTCAACAGCACATCTCGGTCCTCCAGTGAGTGAGAGGTGGGGAAAAGGGGGGTGGCCCTCCCCCGCCTCTGTCCTGCCGGGTCTCCCAGGCACCGAGTCCTTTGGCCTTTTCTCCTGTCTGGTCAACGGCGAGGAGCGAGAGCAGACTCACCGGGCTGTGTTCAGGTACGGCCTCCCTCCTTGCTGGCGGTGGCCCCCCCCTCCCCAGTGACCTCTCCCCCAACGGCAGGTTCATCCCGCGGCATCCAGACGAGCTGGAGCTGGATGTGGATGACCCTGTGTTGGTGGAGGCCGAGGAGGACGACTTCTGGTTCCGTGGCTTCAACATGCGCACGGGGGAGCGCGGTGTGTTTCCTGCCTTCTACGCCCATGCGGTGCCCGGCCCTGCCAAGGACCTGCTGGGTGAGGTCCCAACCCCGAGGGGAGGCTTTTCACTGACCTGGGCCCTCTGTGCCCCGCTCCCCAGGGAGTAAGCGGAGCCCCTGCTGGGTGGAGCGCTTTGACGTGCAGTTCCTGGGCTCCGTGGAGGTGCCCTGCCACCAGGGCAACGGCATCCTGTGTGCAGCCATGCAGAAGGTCAGTGTGGAGGCCGGGCAAGTGCAGGCTGAAAGACCCTCTTCTCCCCCAACTTCTTCTGTAGATTGCCACTGCCCGGAAACTGACCGTCCACCTGCGCCCTCCTGCCTCCTGTGACCTCGAGATCTCTCTTCGGGGGGTCAAGCTGAGTCTGAGCGGAGGAGGGCCCGAGGTGGGAGTGTGGGGGACTGGGGACCGGGGACTGACACAGGGACTTCTGCCCACCTCTGCTCTAGTTCCAGCGCTGCAGCCATTTCTTCCAGATGAAGAACATCTCCTTCTGCGGCTGCCATCCCCGCAACAGCTGGTGAGAGTCTGACCGTCCCCGAGTCCCCCAACCTGACGTGCCCTCCACACTGACTTGCCCGCAGCTATTTCGGCTTCATCACCAAACACCCCCTGCTGAGCCGCTTCGCCTGCCACGTCTTTGTCTCCCAGGAGTCCATGAGGCCGGTGGCGCAGAGTGTGGGGTGAGTGGGGCCCCAGGGTGTGGGTGCAGAATTGAGTGGCTGGTGGAGGACCGTCTTTCCCCAGCCGCGCCTTCCTGGAGTACTACCAAGAGCACCTGGCGTACGCCTGCCCCACGGAGGACATCTACCTGGAGTAGCCTGCCCACCGCTCTGTCTCCTGGCCGTCTGCTCCAGGCGCAGCTGGGGCTGAGGATGTCTCAAGAGGCCACCATGGCTTTGGCAAGGACTGGATTGGGGGGACATGGGACCTTACGCTTGTGGGGGTCTGCGGGCTGGGAACTCTCGTCCTCGGTCCCCAGGGCGCAGCTGTTGGGGCTGCGGGGGAGTGGAGCCCCCGTGCCCCTGCTTTTCCTCAGATCCGTTCTTTCTCTGTGTTGTCCTCCTCCTTCCCTTCCCAGTCTCCCTTTTCTCTCTCCTGGTGTCTCTGCCCCTCTCTGTGCCTGCAAACCTTATCCTCTATTCTTCACTTTGGGGTCAGAACTTCGGGGGTGTGGAGGAGGTGCGGCTCTAGGGACAGGTAATGTCGGCTTCCAAGTGATGCCCTCCTGCCACTCCCCTGCGATTTATAAGGGAATTTTAATTTTTATAGTGAATCTCAAGGGATCATCCCATCCTTGACCACAGGGACAAGAGGGGCCCCCTCGCCCCAGCCCCACCCCACATGGAGCTCAGGGGGAAGCAGGGAGGGGTTCCCAAAAGAGCCCTGCGGAGGCTAGGAGTGGTTCTTGATGCTCACCTGAAGCCCCTAGACGCTGCTAGGAGGGGGGGCCCTCCTGGGCCCCCAATACCCCTCCGCTTGCCGCTGCTAGCGCACCCCTGCAGTCCAGCGTGCATCCACCCCACGCACGCCCCGTGCTGTGTTCCTGGGCCCTGCCCATGGCCTCAATAAACTCTCTGCTTGGTGTGACATTGGCTGTTTCTAGAGGGTGCTAAGACATGGGGCCAGGTGCCCAGGGGCTGCCCATTGTGGTAGGGACAGAGTCCCCAGTGGCGGGAGTGTTGTGGCAATCTCACCCTTTTAGCTCTTTCCGAAATTGTGCCGGGGGTCCCTGCGGTGCTGCTCTGGGGCCTTATCTGAGGTGCCGTATCTAGAAGCACCCTTGGGAATTCTCCCTAGATACACTCGATTGGCCACAGAGGAATCCGAGGCTGTGCAATGGGGTGTCCTTTCCACGTGCACGGACTGGGGGCCAGCACGGCTCAGGTCAGTGTGTAGTGGGGGCATGAACTCCTTGAAGAACAATCTGGCCGGGCACGGTGGCTCACGCTTGTAATCCCAACACTTTGGGAGGCCGAGCCGGGGCGTATCACCTGAGGTCAGGAGTTTGAGACCAGCTTGGCCAACATGGTGAAACCCCATCTCCACAAAAAATACAAAAATTAGCTAGGTGTCCTGGCGCACACCTGTAATCCCAGCTACTCAGGAGGCTAAGGCATGAGAATCGCTTGAACCTGGGAGGCGGAGGTTGCAGTGAGCCAAGATTGCACCACTGCACTCCAGCCTGGGCGACAGAGGGAGACTCCGTCTCAGAAAAAGGAAAAGAAAAACAATCTACTTAGATCTTAAAATGGATATTTAAAAAATTCTCCAGAGAAAGCCAGAAGAAAATAGGTGACTTTTTCACTATGTGCTTAGGTGACTGCAGATGCCCGGCAATGTTCCCTCCCAGGCCCTCCTGGGTGAGCCCGCCTCCCAGGCAGGGGTCAGCATGGCCGGGGTCCCTCTGTCTGAGCCCAGGATTCGTGCAACACCAGGAAGACAACAGTTGAAGGTTCCTTAGTGAGCTAAGGGAAGTATACACAAACTTACTACATAAACATTAGAAAGTGCTGTCCGTAAAAAACACGTCTTCACAGAGCCAACAAGCAGAGAAATAGCTGCCCAGTGTTAGGAAGTGCATCATGATCCAGAGGTTCAGCCCGTGTGCAGCGCACAGACCTGAGGCCCCAGAGAGACCGAGGACGCAGACCAGTGGCACGACGGAAACGCAGAACGTTTATGAGAAAACTTTCCTACTAATTGAGATAAAGCTGTAAAGAGGCAGATAGCCCCACTGGGTGTGTACGTTTGAAACTTGTGCCCCCTGGGCTAGGGCATTCGGGGTGTGGCCCTCAGTCCCCTGTAGCTGCTGCCTGGAAACCGCTGCCACCCACCCACCTCCTCCCTCTGCTCTTCCACTCAGGTGAGAATTCTCCAAGCCCTGCCCTCCGGCGCCCCCGTCCCGCCCCTGCCCGGCCTGGCCCCGCCCCTGCCCGGCCCCGCCCCCCAACGTGTCTTCAGGTCTCTTTCCCTCCAGCCGGCCCTTAGGACGGCTGTTGGACGTGCTCGTGAGTCCTTCGCCTGTCTGCCTTCCACCTCTCTGCAGCTCCTTCTCCAATCTCATGGTCTTCTTGAGCTTGGCCGCCCTCCACGCCCCATGCTGGGCTTGGTCGGTTCTGGGGTCTACCTCTCTGGCTTCATCCCTCCCACAGTTTCGAGGGTTTCCCTGTGCTCAGGCCCCTGGCAGCCGCCCCCTGTGCAGACCACTGGGCAGATCCAGCTGACCTCCAGGGGCACTTCCTCGGCTCATCACTGGGCCGGTGCTCTGCAGAATGAGCTGTGAGAGCCACTGTGGCTGGCCAGAGGGTGCCACTCACAGTCACTTCAGACTCACAGGAGCCTTCGTCCCGACCCCTGCATTCATCTGTGTTCTGTTTTATGTTTTTTCCCAGTCACCTGAGCTGCAGGCCTTGGTCACCCCAGACTCCTCCCTCCTGTCACCCTTATCCTCACCCCAGCACCTTTACGTCTGCCCCAGGCTCCATTTCCCCCTCTTCTGCCTGGATCAAACCACCCTGACTTTCCTGGGTCTTCGTGCAACAGCCTGCTCCGGCCGCTGCCTCACTGCACCTGCAAATCCACTTGCACCCACACCCAGGCCAGGGTTTTTAAACAGAAGCCTCAGCAGATCCCTCTCTCTGGCCAGCTCCCTGTTGAACCAGGAAGCAGGTCCCTGTTGAACCTCAGCATGACCCGCCCCCACCCCTGCATCCCACTTCTGCTCTGGGAGCCTCTGGGTTCCTGGGCGCACCTGCTGCCCTTCCCTGTTTGTCACTGGGTGACCTCCCGTCCTTGTGGGCGCTCCCGGGCCCTGGTCTCGGGCCTTCTGAGGACTTGCTCTCCTGGTAGCGGCTGCTGACTGTGAGCCCAGAGAGCAGGCGTGGCTGTTGACCTTAGGTCCTCCCAGAACCTGGCGGATCGCCTGGCTCCCAGGCAGGAGGCGCTGCATGACGCCTCCAACTTCCGCCAATCTAGCCCAAGGATGGCGTTCTAAATAAAACGCGTTCTACAGAAAAGTGTTTATTGCATTCTTCTTTGAAATAATGTA